CCTAGTCCCGGCTTCAGAGGTGGAGGGTGTGACCCGCAGGTCCGGGATCCCGGGGTCTGTGCAGTCACACGGCCCTTCCCTTCGCTCAGGAAAGCCCGGGGCTGAGTTTCATGCTCAACCGCTGCCAACTTGAAATTCCTAGCTTTTGAATAAGGGGCCCCGCGTTTGCATTTTGCACTGGGCCCCGAAAATTCTGTGGCTGGCCCTGCCTGGTGTGAAGCTCACAGAGCCCCACTATGCGCCGCCTTTCTATGGCTGGGGGCCGGATGAGGGACCCGGGTCTGCTCTTACTCGCCCCAAGGGTCCCTGACACCAGCCCAGAACGGGGTGGAGCTGGAAAGAGCCCACACCTGCTTCCTCTGCCCACCTCATCTCCCGCGGGGCCTCTGAGACCGCCCGGGACCCGCTTCTATCGCGGCACCGTGGTGTAGCTCCCTCCGGGGTCGTATGCTGTATGTTTACTAGCCGAATTCTCAGTCCTGGACGCTCCGTGGGGCCAGGGAATATGATCTGTGCTCCGCTGCAGCCTCGCGCCCAGAGTAAATATCGGTCGGATGAACTAATCTTACATATAAAACAGAAATCATTTCCCTTTTTTAATATGGCACGTGGCTCTTCCCTAAGTCGCCCTGGGTTAAATACCGACTCAATTAACAAGATGCTAAAAACCGTTTACGTTTTTTTACGTTTTTTACGTTTAATTCACCAGACGGTGCGCTCCACGAGGGAAGGGGCCTGGCCTCCCTAGTTCAGGGTTGTGCTTAGTGCCTGCAACCGGCCGGGCCCGCGGGGGCAGCCAGGAGAGAAAGGCGCGCCCAGCGCCCCCAGGCCCGGATCCGCCCTCAGCCCGCGTGCGCTCCCCTCCCCCCTCCCCCCAATCGCCGCGCGCCCGGGTGCGGCTGGGCGGGGTTAGAACTACGCTTCCCGGCGGTCCCCGCGCGCCCGGGGCGGGGCGGGGCCGGCTGGGGGCGGGGCTGAGCTGGCGGGGGCGGCAGGCTACAAAGCCCGGGGGCGGTGCCGGGGCGCAGAGTCCCCGCAGCGCCGGTCGGGAGCGCAGCGCGGCGCACGTCGGCGCGCACGGCGGGACGGGCGCCGGAGTGGTCGGGCCTGGCGGCTGGACGGGCGCCCCTCGCTGCCCCGCGCGCTCCCCGCCGCCCCCCATGAGCGCAGCCCCGCGCGGCCCGGGTCCGTAGGCGGCGGGGCGCCCCCCATGCTGCTGCAGCCCGCGCCGTGCGCCCCGAGCGCGGGCTTCCCGCGGCCCCTGGCCGCCCCCGGCGCCATGCACGGCTCGCAGAAGGACACCACGTTCACCAAGATCTTCGTGGGCGGCCTGCCGTACCACACTACCGACGCCTCGCTCAGGAAGTACTTCGAGGGCTTCGGCGACATCGAGGAGGCCGTGGTCATCACCGACCGCCAGACGGGCAAGTCCCGCGGCTACGGCTTCGTAAGTGGCCCCCGCGCCCGGGCCCGCACCCCCTTCGGGGTTCATTTTTGCCCTATCCCCGCAGGGGATTATTTTTGTCCTTGAAGGCCACATTTCCCAGGCCTTGAACTTTGACGGGAGGAGCTGGAATCCAGGAGGCATCTTTGTGGGAGAGCCCCAGGTAGGGTTCAGAGGAGCTTTGGCTCAAGGACCCGGCAGCCCCTGATGTGTCTCTGCTCCACCAGGTGACCATGGCCGACCGGGCGGCAGCTGAGAGGGCTTGCAAAGACCCGAACCCCATCATCGACGGCCGCAAGGCCAACGTGAACCTGGCATATCTGGGCGCCAAGCCGCGGAGCCTCCAGACGGGTGAGAGCTTGTGTTTTCCTGCCTGGCTCTTCAGGCCAAGTCCCTGATTGTTCTCTCGTTTTAGGCTTTGCCATTGGGGTGCAGCAGCTGCACCCCACCTTGATCCAGCGGACTTACGGGTGAGTGGACATGGCTGGCTTGGGGTGGGTAGGGGCCAGTACGAACTGCCTCTGTCTTTTTTAGCAGAAAAATGGAAGTTTTCACAGAGGCCACAACAGGCTTCCACTTAAGTCTCACTGGCCACAACTGGGTGACAGGACACGGCCACCACAGGGGCTCTGAGATGAGAAGACAGGCTCCTCGGACTCCGGAGTGTCAGGTACAGGCTGTATCCAGGAGCAAGAGCCCTGGCTGGCCCTAACCTGCTCTGCTTGGCCCCACAGGCTGACCCCGCACTACATCTACCCACCAGCCATCGTGCAGCCCAGCGTGGTGATCCCAGCCGCCCCTGTCCCGTCGCTGTCCTCGCCCTACATTGAGTACACGCCGGCCAGCCCGGCCTACGCCCAGTACCCACCGGCCACCTATGACCAGTACCCATACGCCGCCTCGCCTGCCACGGCTGCCAGCTTCGTGGGCTACAGCTACCCTGCCGCCGTGCCCCAGGCCCTCTCAGCCGCAGCACCCGCGGGCACCACTTTCGTGCAGTACCAGGCGCCGCAGCTGCAGCCTGACAGGATGCAGTGAGGGGCGTTCCTGCCCCGAGGACTGTGGCATTGTCACCTTCACAGCAGACAGAGCTGCCAGGCCATGATGGGCTGGCGACAGCCCGGCTGAGCTTCAGTGAGGTGCCACCAGCACCCGTGCCTCCGAAGACCGCTCGGGCATTCCGCCTGCGCCCTGGGACAGCGGAGAGACGGCTTCTCTTTAATCTAGGTCCCATTGTGTCTTGAGGGAGGACTTTAAGAATGACTGAGAACTATTTAAAGACGCAATCCCAGGTTCCTTGCACACCATGGCAGCCTCTCCTTGCACCTTCTCCTGCCTCTCCACACTCCAGGTTCCCTCAGGCTTGTGTCCCCACTGCTGCATCGTGGCGGGGTGTCACAGACCCTCTGCAGCCCCTGGCTGCCCTGGACTGTGCAGAGATGCCTGACTCCAGGGAAACCTGAAAGCAAGAAGTTAATGGACTGTTTATTGTAACTTGATCCTCCCGAGCTGTGAGCGCAGTCTGAGGTGTGAGGACACGGCCTCCTGTTGGAGTCCCATTTTCTCCATCAGGGCACGTGGGCGGCTTCCTCAAGCCCGGAGGAGCTCCCAGGCGCACAGGGGCCGCCGGTAACAGGGGCCGCCGGCCAAAGGCCCCTTTCCAGTCATAGCACTGAAGTTGCAACTTTTTTCTTGTAATTGTTTTGCTACTAAGATAATTTCAGAAGTTCAGTCTATTTTTTCAGCGGATACTGCCGCCACCAAGAATCCAAAACCTATTTTTGACTTGGAGAGACTTGCTTTTGTTGGTTCCGCCCGTGGAGACGACGATAGTGTTTCTGTATAATAAAGTGTCTGCCGGCTCGCGGGCCAGGATCCTCTCGGTGGGATGGGCACCACAGACAGGAGGCCCCTCAGGCCCGTGCGGGCCACTGTCTGCTGCCGCCTGCCGGGGTGGCAGAGTGAGTTGTCTCAGGACCCCGTCACTGCGACGTTGACACTCCTCTCCCTTCCCTTCCTCCCCAACTCCCCAAACACTGTGGAAGGGGAGAAGGAAGTGATCCACAGCATTCAGGCCACTTGGGGTCTAGACCATGGTGGTGCCAGCCTGGGGGGGGCAGTGGCCCTCAGCTCTGCCCGCTGGAGCGGTTGAGTGCAGAAGGGTGCGCCTCTTCCCTCTACCCCCGCACCACCTGCTGTGTGCCAGCCTGAGACGGTTCCTGCCTGTCTTGGGGGTTGGTGGAGGGTGGAGGCAGTTCTGCCAGCCGTGGCAGGGCTGCTATGGGGCATCCAGGGCTGTGGGGGTCTGGAGGAGGGGACATGAGGTGAGAGGTATCCTGGCCGAGGGCGGGGGGCAGCGGGGGGTCTCCCTCCGGACCTACCTCAGGGAGCTGAGCGTGCAGGCGCTCCAGGGCAGGCCTGGGACAGAGTCAAGGCTCAGAGAATAAAGGTAGCTAATCTCATCATAATATTTTTATTAGAATGTTCTGATGATAAAAATAAAACTTGTTTTCTTTAAAGAAAAAGTTGATCTAATTTTTCTCAAAACGCAGAGCTC